ATATGAAATTCAAGAATAGGCAAATCTAATCTATGGTAATCGAAATGAGAAGAGTGTTTGCCCCTGGCCTAAGGATGGAAGGATTGATTTAGGAAAAAGTCTGCAGGAGCTTTCTGGAGTGATGGAAATGTTCTAACTCTTTTTTTTTTCTTCTTCTTCTTCTTTTTCTTCGTTTCGAGACGGAGTTCCACTCTGCCGCCCAGACTGGAGTGCAGTGGCGCCATCTGGGCTCACTGCAGCCTCCGCCTCCTGGGTTCAAGCCATTCTCCTGCCTCAGCCTCCCGAGGGGCTGGGACTACAGGTGCCCGCCACCACGCCCGGCTAATTTTTTGTGTTTTTAATAGAGACGGGGTTTCGCCATGTTGGCCAGGCTAGTCTCGAACTCCTGATTTCAGGTGATCCACCCGCCTTGGCCTCCCAAAGTGCTGGGATTACAGGCGCGAGCTACCGCGCCCAGCCAAAATGTTCTAATTCTTTATTGGTGGCTACACAGTTGTCAAAATTTATCAAACTGTCCACCTACGATATATTATAAGCCTGTATTAAATGTAAATTAGAACTCGATTGAAATCTGTGTGTATAAATATAAATATACACTTATTTACATTTCTAATCTAATCTGAAGGTCCATTGCAACGAATCCCGCTCCGCTCTGACCCAAGAACTCCGCACTTTCTCTCCACCAGCCTTTCAAATACCTGAACTTCATGCCTTCAAGAGGTGGATTCCGGCTTCTTTACAGCGCAATCACTAGCAGGTCATTTCCGTCTAGCTTGCAGATTTCCCATTACTGACACAAACGCTCCCTCAGGGCGTCCCCGTCTGGACTACAGGAGAAAGTTTGGGAGGCAGGTTCAACTTTTCAACTTGGCGGGGAATTCCTCTCCCTCTTACACAGTTTGCAGCGCGGGGGCGGCGGGGTGACAGTCCCCGTGCATGAATCAGCCACCCCTCAGGCTCCGCCCCGGCGGGGGTCGGCCGGACGCTCGCCCCGCATAAAGCGGGCACCCGGGCCGCCTGGAGCAGAAAGCCGCGCACCTCCTCCCGCCAGGCGCTTTCTCGGACGCCTTGCCCAGCGGGCCGCCCGACCCCCTGCACCATGGACCCCGCTCGCCCCCTGGGGCTGTCGATTCTGCTGCTTTTCCTGACGGAGGCTGCACTGGGCGATGCTGCTCAGGAGCCAACAGGTATCTGGCCGCTCCAGGAGCTTCTCTCCCCATCTCTTTTGCTCTCCTTCTGCCCCTTCTTCAGGAAATAACGCGGAGATCTGTCTCCTGCCCCTAGACTACGGACCCTGCCGGGCCCTACTTCTCCGTTACTACTACGACAGGTACACGCAGAGCTGCCGCCAGTTCCTGTACGGGGGCTGCGAGGGCAACGCCAACAATTTCTACACCTGGGAGGCTTGCGACGATGCTTGCTGGAGGATAGAAAGTAAGTGCCCTGCGCGCACCCAGGACTCTCGCCTAACATTGTTCTATTACCCTCCTTTTCCTAGAAGTTCCCAAAGTTTGCCGGCTGCAAGTGAGTGTGGACGACCAGTGTGAGGGGTCCACAGAAAAGTATTTCTTTAATCTAAGTTCCATGACATGTGAAAAATTCTTTTCCGGTGGGTGTCACCGGAACCGGATTGAGAACAGGTTTCCAGATGAAGCTACTTGTATGGGCTTCTGCGCACCAAAGAAAAGTAAATACGATTTTTATGGTATTTCTATTTCAACATTTCTAATTTTCTTCTCTTTTTTATAAAGTTCCATCATTTTGCTACAGTCCAAAAGATGAGGGACTGTGCTCTGCCAATGTGACTCGCTATTATTTTAATCCAAGATACAGAACCTGTGATGCTTTCACCTATACTGGCTGTGGAGGGAATGACAATAACTTTGTTAGCAGGGAGGATTGCAAACGTGCATGTGCAAAAGGTAGTGAATGTTTTCTTATTCCACCTTTAGATTATGATTTTCATTGTCGTTTTATTGATTTTAGCTTTGAAAAAGAAAAAGAAGATGCCAAAGCTTCGCTTTGCCAGTAGAATCCGGAAAATTCGGAAGAAGCAATTTTAAACATTCTTAATATGTCATCTTGTTTGTCTTTATGGCTTATTTGCCTTTATGGTTGTATCTGAAGAATAATATGACAGCATGAGGAAACAAATCATTGGTGATTTATTCACCAGTTTTTATTAATACAAGTCACTTTTTAAAAAATTTGGATTTTTTTATATATAACTAGCTGCTATTCAAATGTGAGTCTACCATTTTTAATTTATGGTTCAACTGTTTGTGAGACTGAATTCTTGCAATGCATAAGATATAAAAGCAAATATGACTCACTCATTTCTTGGGGTCGTATTCCTGATTTCAGAAGAGGATCATAACTGAAACAACATAAGACAATATAATCATGTGCTTTTAACATATTTGAGAATAAAAAGGACTAGCAAATAAAACTCATTTTGCATTTAAAAGTTGGATTATATTTTAGTCCCAAGAAGACAAAGTCGCAGATTAACAACACTTTAAAAATATTACTCCCATTTTATTGTGTTAGATTGCAGTACAATGAATGAATAAGGGGATTTATTTAAAAGATCTTAACTTTCTTGACTGATTTAAAAAGCTAATCAATTTATTAAAGCCAGAAATGTTCTCCTCTGGGAAAGCAATTTCTATCTATTTATCTACCAATCCCCACTCACATGTATATGTTTGTGTTTACATAGAGATAGATGGTTTTAAGGGTTTTCCTATTGTTAAATTATTTCCTAAGACATTGTGGGTTGGAGACCACTAAACTTATAAAAAACCAAGGAAAGTAAAGTTTTTCAAATGTTTATACTGTTTAAGGTGTTTATTTATATAAACCATGCATGAGAAACCATGCATAAATTTAATAATTTAAATTTCACCAGTAAATTATCATTGATTAAATATGGTCATACCAATGAAATAGGTTTTTTCTTTCTCTGTAATAAAACAATTTTTCTAAATTCTTATGTTTTCATAGCAAGATTAACATATTTAATTACAAATTAAATATGCAAAATGACAAATGCGTTTACCTTTTGCTTGAACAATCTTTCATTTAAAAATTTATCCCAGTTATTTTGACAAATAGGTATATGCCTGAGAACTTTGAATGATGCTGAAAGCTAGAAGCAAACCAGGTACTCTTCAGTCAGGGACTGGTTGAAGATTTTATGGATGAGGAGTTAGCAAAATATCTATATATGCATATCTTCTGACTCCCAGGATACATAAGAAACACAGGGCCTAGAACAGTATGAATAAACACACATATACACAAACATCACAGAAGATACTAAAGATATTAAAAATGTTTACCTATAGAGGTTTGGAGAGAACAGAGGGGTGGACAGTTGTGGAGATAATATTTGTGTAAATATAACTGTGATATAGTTTTTATCTTGGACCATGTAAATATTTGACATAATTAATAATCAAAATTAAATAAAAAAGAAAAAGCATTTCTTTAAGCATTCAAACCCAACTGAATACC